TTTTTTTTTTTTAATTTTTCTTAGAGATGGGATTTCACCATGTTGCCCAGGCTGGTGTTGAAGTCCTGGACTCAAGTGATCCACCCACCTGGGCCTCCCAGAGTGCTGGGATTACAGGCATGAGACACCACAGGCCTCCATCAGTTTTTGATGGCATTATCTGGCACATGCAGTTAAACAAGAATACAATAGACAACAGGGTACAGAAGTATGTGCATGACGTATAACATGTTTCAGTGCTGCTTTTTAATTGATTGTGTAAAAATGACCAAACTTTTCTTAGAGAAGCAGGGAAAAGTGGAAAAATTATGAAGGCATGAGAGTAACTCAATGAATGATTATAATTAAACAGCATCATCTGTTAACTTCCATGTTCTCACCTGCCTCAGTGGCTGGGTAACATGACACTGACACAGTTTTACCTCTATTACTCTCTGGAATCCATCCTCATCTGGTCTGTCTGGATTAGGAGCAGGAAGTGATAATTAATTGATGGACTCTTAAGATTTAATGACATTTTGAGAACATTTTTTTCAATGGGCTCACACTAAAGATCCTTTTATTTATAAAAATAATTTTTTTACCATTCACAATGTCAGCTGCTAATACTCATCTTGTCAGCCCAAATTTGTAGAGCTTTATAACTGAGTATCTTCCTCGTCAGACTGCATTTCAAGAAGCTAGGTCCCAAGTCTCTGGATCTTTATTTTCCTGGCTTAGGTCTTAAATATAAGATAAATTCGACTAATAATTATAGGACTGCATTGGAATTCTAAGTATTCAGGCAAGCTGTATAACTGTAATTCACATTCTTTTTATTCAAATATTCTTGCTTGAGTAAACCACAGTAAGAATAAGGAAGTAGTGACTGAGTGCCTTGCCAGTACAGCAGATGCTAGAACATAATGTAGCATTACTTTCCCCAGGGTTTATTGTTATGTAAGTTCTTGTTCAGCTTCCTTTGTTTTCTTTCACTTCTGAGAATTTAACTTTCGTTTCTCACTCAGCTCCTGTGGGGAAACTCATTTGTGGAGACCAGCCCTCTGGCTTGGTGAGTGAATCTGGTTTACACCGGCTCCTGCCCTGCCTTCACTCTTCTCCCCTGATTCAAGACTCCTCTGCTTTGGACTGAAGGTGAGTGGAGCAATCTGTGGGAGCATAGAATGTTTTCTTACCCTGTCCCCTTCAACATTCTCAGCACTGCAGGAGTTTGTGACCAAGAACTTCAAGAGTCAAGACAGAAGGAAGCCAAGGGAGCAGTGCAATGGATTTCTCAGTAAAGGTAGACATAGAGAAGGAGGTGACCTGCCCCATCTGCCTGGAGCTCCTGACAGAACCTCTGAGCCTAGATTGTGGCCACAGCTTCTGCCAAGCCTGCATCACTGCAAAGATCAAGGAGTCAGTGATCATCTCAAGAGGGGAAAGCAGCTGTCCTGTGTGTCAGACCAGATTCCAGCCTGGGAACCTCCGACCTAATCGGCATCTGGCCAACATAGTTGAGAGAGTCAAAGAGGTCAAGATGAGCCCACAGGAGGGGCAGAAGAGAGATGTCTGTGAGCACCATGGAAAAAAACTCCAGATCTTCTGTAAGGAGGATGGAAAAGTCATTTGCTGGGTTTGTGAACTGTCTCAGGAACACCAAGGTCACCAAACATTCCGCATAAACGAGGTGGTCAAGGAATGTCAGGTAGGCTCCAAGATAGAGGAAGAGAGAGCAGAAACTTTACTCTGGTATAATTTATTTCTTACAGGAAAAGCTGCAGGTAGCCCTGCAGAGGCTGATAAAGGAGGATCAAGAGGCTGAGAAGCTGGAAGATGACATCAGACAAGAGAGAACCGCCTGGAAGGCAGGAGGAGACACCTCCTAAGGGATAATTAGACTGACTGCCTCTTTCTCTTTTCATTCCCAAGAATTATATCCAGATCGAGAGACAGAAGATTCTGAAAGGGTTCAATGAAATGAGAGTCATCTTGGACAATGAGGAGCAGAGAGAGCTGCAAAAGCTGGAGGAAGGTGAGGTGAATGTGCTGGATAACCTGGCAGCAGCTACAGACCAGCTGGTCCAGCAGAGGCAGGATGCCAGCACGCTCATCTCAGATCTCCAGCGGAGGTTGAGGGGATCGTCAGTAGAGATGCTGCAGGTAAGACTTGGGATGGAGCACCTACGTAAGAGATCTTGACTCATGTTTTCTATCTTTTCCCCAGGATGTGATTGACGTCATGAAAAGGTATATGTGGAAGAGAGATGTGGTCTTATTTGGTGTAAAGGTTATCAATTTTTGTTATCACTAGGAGTGAAAGCTGGACATTGAAGAAGCCAAAATCTGTTTCCAAGAAACTAAAGAGTGTATTCCGAGTACCAGATCTGAGTGGGATGCTGCAAGTTCTTAAAGGTAAGGGGATTCAGGGGAAGGCTGTGAATGTGTAACAACATCACTGAAACTTTTGTCGTTTCAGAGCTGACAGATGTCCAGTACTACTGGGGTAAGATGATATGGGGTTTTCAAATCACTTCCTCCTTCACTTGACTTGGTAATTTTTTCTACAGTGGACGTGATGCTGAATCCAGGCAGTGCCACTTCGAATGTTGCTATTTCTGTGGATCAGAGACAAGTGAAAACTGTACGCACCTGCACATTTAAGAATTCAAATCCATGTGATTTTTCTGCTTTTGGTGTCTTCGGCTGCCAATATTTCTCTTCGGGGAAATATTACTGGGAAGTAGATGTGTCTGGAAAGATTGCCTGGATCCTGGGCGTACACAGTAAAATAAGTAGTCTGAATAAAAGGAAGAGCTCTGGGTTTGCTTTTGATCCAAGTGTAAATTATTCAAAAGTTTACTCCAGATATAGACCTCAATATGGCTACTGGGTTATAGGATTACAGAATACATGTGAATATAATGCTTTTGAGGACTCCTCCTCTTCTGATCCCAAGGTTTTGACTCTCTTTATGGCTGTGCCTCCCTGTCGTATTGGGGTTTTCCTAGACTATGAGGCAGGCATTGTCTCATTTTTCAATGTCACAAACCACGGAGCACTCATCTACAAGTTCTCTGGATGTCGCTTTTCTCGACCTGCTTATCCGTATTTCAATCCTTGGAACTGCCTAGTCCCCATGACTGTGTGCCCACCGAGCTCCTGAGTGTTCTCATTCCTTTACCCACTTCTGCATAGTAGCCCTTGTGCTGAGACTCAGATTCTGCACCTGAGTTCATCTCTACTGAGACCATCTCTTCCTTTCTTTCCCCTTCTTTTACTTAGAATGTCTTTGTATTCATTTGCTAGGGCTTCCATAGCAAAGCATCATAGATTGCTGATTTAAACTGTAATTGTATTGCCGTACTGTGGGCTGGAAATCCCAAATCTAGATTCCAGCAGAGTTGGTTCTTTCTGAGGTCTGCAAGGAAGGGCTCTGTTCCATGCCTCTCTCCTTGGCTTGTAGAAGGCATCTTGTCCCTATGACTCTTCACATTGTCTTTATGTACATCTCTGTGCCCAAGTTTTCCCTTTTTATTAAGACACCAGTCATACTGGCTCAGGGCCCACCGCTAATGCCTTAATGAAATCATTTTAACATTATATTCTCTACAAAGACCTTATTTCCAAATAAGATAATATTTGGAGGTATTGGGAATAAAAACTCCAACATATAAATTTGAGGAAGGCACGATTTCACTCATAACAATCTTACCCTTTCTTGCAAGAGATGCTTGTACATTATTTTCCTAATACCTTGGTTTCACTAGTAGTAAACATTATTATTTTTTTTATATTTGCAAAGGAAACATATCTAATCCTTCCTATAGAAAGAACAGTATTGCTGTAATTCCTTTTCTTTTCTTCCTCATTTCCTCTGCCCCTTAAAAGATTGAAGAAAGAGAAACTTGTCAACTCATATCCACGTTATCTAGCAAAGTACATAAGAATCTATCACTAAGTAATGTATCCTTCAGAATGTGTTGGTTTACCAGTGACACCCCATATTCATCACAAAATTAAAGCAAGAAGTCCATAGTAATTTATTTGCTAATAGTGGATTTTTAATGCTCAGAGTTTCTGAGGTCAAATTTTATCTTTTCACTTACAAGCTCTATGATCTTAAATAATTTACTTAATGTATTTTGGTGTATTTTCCTCAAATTAATATTGGTGTTCAAGACTATATCTAATTCCTCTGATCACTTTGAGAAACAAACTTTTATTAAATGTAAGGCACTTTTCTATGAATTTTAAATATAAAAATAAATATTGTTCTGATTATTACTGAAAAGATGTCAGCCATTTCAATGTCTTGGGAAACAATTTTTTGTTTTTGTTCTGTTTTCTTTTTGCTTCAATAAAACAATAGCTGGCTCTACTGAAGTCTCATTCTTCAGTTTCCAAAATCTT